GGTCAGCAAAGGCATCTCCCAGCTGGAGAGATGCCCAGGGGATGTTACAGAGAGCCTCGGGGTCCCTGCAGCAGGCTTAGGATTCAGCCGAAGCTCTGGCTGTAGGGCGAGGGAAAGAAGGCACTGAGAATCGAGTAACCTCAGTCATGCAGCAGCTGTTCTTGGGACAGACAGGCTGGGACACTCACGTCAAGGTCTGCCAGGATAGCATGCAGGCGGGGACAGGTGGCACTGGGGCGTGAAGGTGTCCAGGCATCCCTTCCTTTTCTCAGAGAGATTTCCTTGACTCAGCCTGTCTTTGACACACACGGGGGGATGGAGGATGTTGGGGGAAGGGAGCCACAGTGAGCCAATCACCCTGCACCGGAGCCTTCGGGGCTGGTTCCCTCCGAGCCTGTAAGTGTGAGTGTGTGTGCGCGAGTGTGTCTGTGTGTGCACCAGTGGGGATTTCTGTGATAGAAGCAGCCAGATTCCAGAGACAGAGAGAAGAGGAGGGGGAAGAACAAGAGAGGGGAGAAAATTGGGGGTGGGAGAGACAGACGGAGAGAACAGCGCGGGGGGCGGGGAGAGGGAGAGAGGTGGAGGGGAGAGCAGAGAGAGAGAGAGCGAGCCAGAGAGCAGAGAGGGAGGAAGAGAGAAAGCAAGAGAGCGGGAGGGTGCGCGGAGCGGAGCGGAGACAGAGCTCGCGGGCATGGGGTGAGAGCGGGAGGAAGCAGAGGCAGAGGCGGAGCAGGGGCGCAGGTGCCTGCAACCCAGGATCCCGGGGCGCTAAAGGCTTCGGGTTCTACCGCACGCTCAGTCGCTGGCTCCAGAGGTGCTGCTGGGGGCCAGGGTTCACTGCCGCGCGCCAGGTGCCTGCCCGTGAGGCGGCGCGGGGCTCCCGGGTGGCTGCGCGCCCAGACGCCTGCCCGGGAGGCCGCCTGAGGCTCCGGGGTGGCCGCGCGCCCTCCTGGGAGCCATGGCGGCTGGGGCCGGTGGTCGCCGGGCGGCGGCGGCGCCGAGGGGCTGAGCCGGCCGCGGGCAGCGCCATGGCGGCGCCGGGTTGCGGACCCTGAGCGCCGGCGCGGGGCGCGCACCATGAACTCGTGGGACGCGGGCCTGGCGGGGCTACTGGTGGGCACGATGGGCGTCTCGCTGCTGTCCAACGCGCTGGTGCTGCTCTGCCTGCTGCACAGCGCGGACATCCGCCGCCAGGCGCCGGCGCTCTTCACCCTGAACCTCACGTGCGGGAACCTGCTGTGCACCGTGGTCAACATGCCGCTCACGCTGGCCGGCGTCGTGGCGCAGCGGCAGCCGGCGGGCGACCGCCTGTGCCGCCTGGCTGCCTTCCTCGACACCTTCCTGGCTGCCAACTCCATGCTCAGCATGGCCGCGCTCAGCATCGACCGCTGGGTGGCCGTGGTCTTCCCGCTGAGCTACCGGGCCAAGATGCGCCTCCGCGACGCGGCGCTCATGGTGGCCTACACGTGGCTGCACGCGCTCACCTTCCCAGCCGCCGCGCTCGCCCTGTCCTGGCTCGGCTTCCACCAGCTGTACGCCTCGTGCACGCTGTGCAGCCGGCGGCCAGACGAGCGCCTGCGCTTCGCCGTCTTCACTGGCGCCTTCCACGCTCTCAGCTTCCTGCTCTCCTTCGTCGTGCTCTGCTGCACGTACCTCAAGGTGCTCAAGGTGGCCCGCTTCCATTGCAAGCGCATCGACGTGATCACCATGCAGACGCTGGTGCTGCTGGTGGACCTGCACCCCAGGTGAGCCGAGCGCAGCTAAGGCTCTGGGAACAGTAGTTCACCTTCTCTCCTCTCTCACATGCAGTGTGCGGGAACGCTGTCTGGAGGAGCAGAAGCGGAGGCGACAGCGAGCCACCAAGAAGATCAGCACCTTCATAGGGACCTTCCTTGTGTGCTTCGCGCCCTATGTGATCACCAGGTGAGCCTGATTGGCAGGTGTGTCTTGGGACTTCCTCATTAACAGCTTCCCTGTCTCTCCACAGGCTAGTGGAGCTCTTCTCCACGGTGCCCATCGGCTCCCACTGGGGGGTGCTGTCCAAGTGCTTGGCGTACAGCAAGGCCGCATCCGACCCCTTTGTGTACTCCTTACTGCGACACCAGTACCGCAAAAGCTGCAAGGAGATTCTGAACAGGCTCCTGCACAGACGCTCCATCCACTCCTCTGGCCTCACAGGCGACTCTCACAGCCAGAACATTCTGCCGGTGTCTGAGTGAAGGACCGCGCTCCTGCTGAAGAGTTTAGAATGAGGCAGCGGTGAGAAGAAGGGTGGGAGGGCGTGGGGGCCCCTGGGTGGACACCACCAGCCACCAGTCCCTGGCATGCCCAGTGATCCTGGTTCCCTGGCTTGTAGGGGCTCCAGAGCCTGCTTCCTGGTTCCTCAAGGGCAGATATTGGACACTCCTTATTTGTCACCAAAGGATGACTGTAGGCCGTGTGCTGGCCTTTCTTTCTAAGAAGCTGCTTTGAGCTCCTGGACTCACCTGAGGCTCCCTGGGGGATGACACTCAGTTCTGTCACTGTCAAGGATGCAGAGAGCTGGTGGTAGGTGGGAAGCATGGTGTCCACCTGCCTGCTGACCACTGGACGCTGCTCCATGCTGAAGAAAAGTGACAGTCTCCAGGGGACATTTCAGCCATGCTGAAAGGGAGGCTGGCAGTGGTCATTTGGCCCGGATCTAACATGGCACCTCGTCTCCACAGGGTAGTGGTGGCTGCTTCAACCCAAATATTATTCAGCTGGTACTAACGACATTGTGCCCAGCTGGGACTCTTGGGCTCTGTGCCTGAGGGAAAATGTTTCACAACTAGTGGCTGCCCAATTGCTGCTGACCAGTTGTCTTAGAAATGGTCAATTGGATTCAACTTTAGTCCTCTCCTTCCCCCTAAAAGCGAATGTTTGTGTGTGCAGACAATCTTAGCATGAAAATGGTTTAAATAGGCTGGTCCTACATGTATTAGGTTCTTTCAAGTTTGACTGGGAGGTCACCTTTTTCTGATTTACAAGTCCTAATTGTTGGAGCTCAGTAAAGGTAGGAGGAAGGTGGCTGGTTGGTCCTCCCTTCCCCCTGTTTGTGACCTGAATTTACAGGAAGTGTTTCAACTTGTCTTATGCATCTTATCTGGCATGTCCTGGGAGATGGATGGGCAAGAACTGGCCTGAGCAGGGATTTTTGCCTTGATTTTAAGTCACTGGGTTCCATTGTCCTGGCACCTCCATTTCCTTAGTTTCTGTAAGCCTGTTAACAGAAAGTAGAGGCTATTCAAGGTTATCAAGAAAGTGCCCTGTGCTAATGATGAGACAGTGAATTTTTTTTTTTTTTCGAGATGGGAGTTTCACTCTTATTGCCCAGGCTAGAGTGCAATGGTGCGATCTAGGCTCACCACAACCTCTGCCTTCCAGGTTCAAGTGATTAGAGACAGTGAAATTTTTATGGAATACTGCACCTATAAAACACATGCCAATCTGTTAGCAGTCCTGACTTGATTTAATAAAAACCAAGGAGAGCCACCCCTGCTTTCTGGCCATCTCTTCTTTGTCTACCATTTCAAATTGACTTGTGAATACTCAGAGCAGTTATTTTTCAATCCTCCACTCTAAGTGATTCCTCCAGGGTGGGAAGCACGGGGAGCAATGGAATCAGATGGCTCATTCTCTCCTTCCAGCTCTTTACATCCTAACTTTGGAGGTATAGAAGGAAGGATGTGGTCCAACGGGAAGGAAGTGAAGAGTCTATTGGTTTTTACTTCTAGGCAGTCCCAATTTTTAAAGGCAGAGAAGTATCTGCATCTTTATTTGAAAAGACGTCTTATTAACTCTTAGCTCCTCAGTTAGAAAACAATTCACCTGGCTTAGTCTTGTCTAGTTTCAAAGTTACCATGGAGACTAGAATGGAGACAGGTGTAGCTTCCAAGGAGGCCTTGGCATCTTGCAGTTGCTGTCAGAGATGGGCTCATATCTGCTTGGGGAAGCCAATGGGGCACAATCCTTCCCAATTTCATGATCTGGGGCATCATGTCGGTAGCTGAAGTCAGCCACGGTGGGAGTGTTTATACCATGAAAATCAGCAAGTGCTGTAAATCAGGCCTTTTGCCCCACAGAGAGCTGATTGTGAAACATCTACTAGCACACCACTGCCAGACATGACTGTGTGTGTCCCTGAAACAAAATTGCTCTGGCTCAGAGCTCCTTTGGCCACTCATATTACAATAGCAACAGACATTTGCTTCCTGGTGGCAAGTAACTGTGCACCCTCCAACATCCCAACCCCAGAGGAACCAGTGGGATTGAAAACCAGCAGAAGCCAAGACAGGATGCACAGCTGAATTGGAGGAGAGTAGCTCCCTTCTCACACAAACGCTTTCAAAGTTGGGCAAAAGTGGCCCAGTGCGTGAGGTCAGTCAACAGCCAAATTCCAGCAGCAAAATACATTTTCATCAATATCACTTTGGGAGAATAACTGTGGCACATGCTCTTTCTGCTTTCTCTGTACTGTATAGGCAACATGTTGTACTCCCAGTAGCAACTAGATCTCTTTTACCTCTTCTTTAGCCAAGAAGCAAGATCTGTCACCCACAACACCACATATCTTGAAAAGATGCTTTTCATAATTTTCACTATACCTCTAAAACCAATTGTACCGACATCACGTAGACAAAAACTCCAGATAAATCCATTGATTGGGTATTTTCATTATTATTTGGACACATGAATTAAATCCCAAGGGAAAGTGAGAAGAAAATTAATGTATTAGCAACCAGTGTTAGCCAACTCTGCTGTAATTACCTTTAGATAAATGTTTATTTTCATCTCTATACAGTCTATCAAATTTGCCCCCTGGCTTTATTACTCCCAATTGAATTATCTACCTCATTTTGTTAATTTAATTTATCAAAGGTAACATTGTTTTCTCAGGTATAACACATAGAAACACCAAGATTTTCAGCATCTGAATCAAACTAAAATTACTTGCTTGACTTCACTCCAGGGTGAGACTTGACCTTTAAGGCCCAAACTCTGGTGAACTGTTGGACTGGGTAGAAATCTTTCAAGAAGCTTGAAAATAAGGCCATAAAGGAGGGGCTTTCAAATTCCTAAATCCACATATAGGGCTGAGTTCCTAGTCCTACACAATCAGAATTTGCCTTTTTAAGTCACGCTGCAACTATTCCGGCTTTTTATATGGCACCTTTCTGAGGGAGGGGATTTTACAGCCGAGGGACCTCCAAAGGGAACGTCCATTTGCATGTGTGCCCTGGTATTTAGGGTTTGTCTCATGGTCAGCTCGCCTCTCAAAGATGGCTCACCAATCACCTGCCTGTTTTTACTTAGAAAGCAGGCTTGGGCAGGAGGGGAAATGGATTTGAACCATCTCAGACCAACTCTATCTCTTCTAGCACTCAGCTCAGCCTCCTGTCCCCATGAGCAATAAAACTCTCTCCTTATGTCTGTGAAATTCGTTTTCTTTTTCATGGTGCCTTTCTTTCTAAGAAAAGATAGAAAGAATGGGGCCAGGTTCATGTCCCAGTTGTCACCCTTTTACATGCTTGGGTGCAGGTAGATGAGGCCTTCCCATGGCTACAGTGTGACCCTTGGAGGAACCAAAGGCTGTGCATTGTTAGAATTTAGCCCAGATGCAGGATAAACTAGCTTGCCTGAGTTTAATGAGGATATTATATCAGGTGCCAGGAATCCCTTGGGTCAGCTCCTATCCTCTGGACGGGGAGCATCATGGGAAAAAGAGGTCCGAGTCATATTTAGGGCTTCATGTGTCTGGAAGGGAGCCATTAGCTCTTAAATTATTCACAGAAGTCACCACGGAAGGTTGTTTAAGATGCAGATTCCAGCATCCCCTCCTCAGAGATCAATTTCAGCAGGGCCAGGCAGGACCTGGGTTTCCGCACTTTTAATCATCGATGCCCAGGTAACTGATAGGAGTTTTCTTCAAACCATCCCCTAAGGAGAAATGATCTTAGACACTTGGATAAACTCTATAGAAAATTGAGTGTTTCTATTAATAACTATCTAGGTTTCAATTGTCTTGTATCTTTCCCTAATTCTCCAAACAGTTCAATCTCCAGCTTTATTCAATGGCTGGGCCATTTTGTTCTTGGAGGGACAAAATTGACCTCTCCATGAAATTGCAAAAACCCATCTTCATTCCTTTTTATGGGGCTCCAGGTCATAAGGATGAGATATATTTGGGGTACTGGCAGAGGATGGCAGAGCTGGCTGGCTCTGAGCCAGGAAGCCTTGTTAGAGGAAGGAACTCTGGCATTCAGAGGTGTCCCCTTGGGGGCACTTGCTTGGGTCTTGGATCAAACTCTACTGGGGCAGCCTGGCTGTGGGAGGTGATGACATCTGCCACCTCTGCCACTACCCAGAGCTTGTCCTGCCCTCTTCCCAGCCAGCCTCACACACAGGAGCTGAGCCAGGCTGAGGCAAGGTCAGCGAGAGACAGTTCTCCATGCCAGTATCTGGGTGTGGGTCTCTTGTTGGCTCCCAGCTCATCCCGTGTGGCTGACCCTTCCAGGTCACTTGGAGCAGCCAGTAATGACAGTGTCCTAACAGCTGGTGGGTATGGAGGAAAGACTAGACATCAGGCTATGGACTCACATGGAGGGCCCTGGTGTTGGCTCTGGGACCTGGGCTGGGCCGGACCTGGGGAGAGGGTGGGTGGAGCTTGGCCTCTGCAGTTTGCGCTTGCAGGTTCAGGGGAGAAAGTTGTTTGAGATCAGGGTTTAGGGGTAGTGTTTCCCATTAATCTTCATCATAATCTTTTGATGTAGGTGCTGTTATTATCTCTACGTTACACATCTGGGAGGATTTGAAAGTCCTGGAGACAGGGAGGTTTTGGGGAGAATGCAAAACAGGGCAGGGCTCTCAAGGAGGGTGGACCAGTGACCATGGGGAAACTGAGTGTTTCTATTAATAAGTATCTAAGTTTCAATTGTCTTGTATCTTTCCCTAATTCTCCAAACGGTTCAATCTCCAGTTTTATTCAGGGACTGGGCCATTTTGTTCTCAGAGGGACAAAACTGATCTCTCCATGAAATCCCCTGCACCTCACTCTGGGCAGCTCTAGGCTCAGCAGATGTTTTTCTGCCATTAGGAAACAGCCCCTTACTCTCAGCTCCTGTGCTAACACCCATACCCACCAGCTGGGCGTTGGGACCTCTCCCGTCATATGGCTGCCACTTGCTTGGGAAGGAATTCTCCAGACTCCTTTTACTTTGTATGTGTTTCTAGGGGAATTCTGAGGGAAGAAGCTTTGCAGCAACCTCTGTGCCCAGAACATACGGCTCACAAGTCCTTTGTGCCGACAGGGAATCTATCTAATTGTTTTAGTGTGTGAGGCTCATTGTCAGCCTAGATTTCCCTGAAACTCTGGGCCAGCAGCCCCCAGGAGCATCAGTAGGACCCAGCATTTCCCCTGGCACCAAAGTGGACCTCTTTGCACCTTGCAGCCGGGAGAACTGACTTAGAGGGCCCTGGTGTTGGCTCTGGAACCTGGGCTGAGATGGATTCGGGGAGAGGCTGGGTGGAGCTTGGCCTCTACGGTCTGTTCTTGCAGATTCAGGAGAGAAAGTGGTATGAGAGCAGTGTGGTTTGTAAGTTCCCCAACTTCCCCGCTGGCTCACACTGTCTCCCCAGACCAATGGCCTATTAGCCCCCAAAAAGTTAGTCCAACCCCAGGCCAGCTGCCTTTGCTCTGCTGTGGCCTAAGTTCTGGCCTGGTCAAAGGAAGGTGGCAGGAACTCCAGGCTTGCTCCTGCCTCCTCACACCTCATTCCACAAATGCGGAGTGAAAGAGCAGGAGCCAGACACATTTGGGGGTTGACTGTCTAGAAAGGAGGAATCAGAGGTCCCAAGGAACACAATCGTGCAACTTCCTAGGGAATCTGCATCAGGAGAAAGAAGCGGCTAGGACACACAGTGGCTTCGCTCAGCCTGGCCACGACATCACTGTGCAGAAGAAGAGATCTGTCAGGGGTCCAGAGGAGCGGAGTCCTGGAGCCTCTGGGAGGGTGGCATGTGGCAGCTGCAGGCTGTGGTCCAGAACTATGAGCAGACTTGCCTGTCACTCTCCAAACATTTACTGAACACCTACTGTGTGCCAGGCCCTGTGCTTTGTCAGGCTCTGGGGGAGACAGGTCATTACTCTGCAGTGTGGGAAGCGGGGCTGCCCTGGAAGTGTGTACTCAGTGCTGTGGGGGTACAGAGGGAGGGCTGGAGAACTTAGCTGGTGGGAAAGGAGGGTTCTGGAAGGCTTCTCAGAGGTAGTGGCATTGGGCCAGAACTTACAGTAGGGAAGAGCATGTGGCAAGGCACAGAGGAGATGGGAGCCTGCCTGGTGAGGGGTCCAGTGGTGACAGAGCTCAGTGTGGGTCCAGAGATGGTGTCAGGTGAGGGCTGAGAGGGGAGGGCAAGTGCCCCTTGAGATGGGCTGAACGTGATGATGATCTGTGGCCAGTGGGAGATGATAGAAGTCTTGAGGTTGGGAATATAAGAATTAGGTCTCTTTTAGAAAGAGAGGACATGGAGAAAATCCATATATTTTTAGCTACCAAAAAAGAGAAGGAAGAAAGAAAAGAAATAAGAAGAGAAGCAAGACAGAAAAGAAGGAAGAGAGAAGGAAGAATGGCAAAGGAAGGAAGAAGGAGAGAAGGAAGGAAAAACAAAGGAAGGAGAAAAAGGGAAGGAAAGAAGAAAGGAAGGAAAAAAGGAAGGAGGGAGGGGAGGAAGGAAAAGAAAAAGAAGGAAGGAAGGAGTCCTAGCCACTTCTTTCTCCTGATGCAGATTCCCTAGGAAGTTGAACGAAGAAGGAAGGAAGGAAGAAAGGAGAGAAAGGAGGAAGGAAAATGAATCTCATTCATTTTGAGGGGCATCTTCATTACACAGCGTGGGGAGGGAAGCATAATTCACTCTTAAGAAACCAACCACACCAGCCAGGGCCCATCTTCTGACAATATCCTGAAGGGTTCGAATGTTTGTCTTCGGTAGGGAGTGCCACACATTTAATATCAATGCAGGGTCCTGATGGGCACTGCCACATACCCCCAGGACAAACGGAAAAATCCACACAGCAGAAACAAGCAGTTGGCAAAAGCTGTCCTCATGCTACTTGGCAATTCAATCACCCTCCCTTCACTCCCACACCTATCTCCGGGTGTTGCCCGTACAGTGTGTCATGTAAATAGCATCTAGCATTTAAAGGTCAAATTTGATGAGTCTAATCAATCTTAGCAGTGTTCCAGTTCATCACGTATACCCATATTTAAGGACTTTTAAAGTAATTTGGATTTTTAACTCAAAAGACGATGTGTACCCCTTGGGGCATGCGTGTGTTCTTAGGAACACCAGCGTGTGGTATTTCCTGTGTCCTCTCATGCATGCTCAGCATGTCACTGTTGTACTCATTCCCTGGCACGGAAGAATTGTTGCACATCTTTAATAGAAGCCAAAGCCCATGATTTGATGGTTTCAAGAGCCTAAAATCTGTATTTGGAGAGAGGAAGTCTACTCTTAACTGTGAGAGTTAAGAGTATCACCATCAAGGCGCAAGGCTTCAGTCTTATCCCGGACAATCCTCAGGGATTGGGTTTGATGTCGGGGGAGCATTGGATGCCATCACGTTGACACTCAATTGATTGGGTGACCCAAGATGGTCAGTTTCCTAAGGACCAGACCATAGTGACTGCTCATGCATCGGCTGAAATACCAAACACCCTGCACCAAAAGACTCAGCTTGACATTGCTTTGCACTCAACTCATGTATTACCAAATCTTTGCTTGAATTATTAATAGTAACCAAACTCTCTGCTCTAACAACCTTCGAATGTCAAGTTCCCTTGCAAGCTGAAATTGTTCCAAACCTCAACACTCCTGTTTTACAACAAACATGTAAATACAACCTCTTTTGGAGTGCAGAAACATTTGCGGAGTCTGGTGTGCCACCAACCCCATCAGGATTTCCCCAGGGGAAAATGGCTAACTCTGGATCACAAACAGCACAAATTAAAAAGGTGCCTTGCCTGATGCCCATTACCACCTGGGGTGGTTTTTCTAGACACCAGAATAGGCCAGATTTAATTTTCACAGGCTCATCTGGGAGAAGGATCAAATCCTGCCATCTGGATGTGCATTATTAATGCTGGTGTTTGGTGAGGAAGCTCCTAGGAATGCATAGATCTCTCCTTCTGCCATAGTATGTCGTGTGTAGTGGATGCCAGTAGACAACTTTAGCCACTCCTGTCCGTCCTTCTTCATGGAACACACTCATTTCGCCACACGGAGGCTTTACTCTGCCCAGTGTCCAATGGGAGAACCATCCCTTCCCTTTAGTGAGAGGACAGCTGGCTAAATGCTATCCTCAGTCCTCCTGGAGGCTCCTAGTAATGAGGGCACTGAACACCAATTCTTTACATTCCTTGAATTTTCATAGATTCTATTTTTTTCATGTCTGTGAAAAGTGGGGTGGGGAACTCACACCAACCATAGCTTGGGGCATCCAGAGAGTGGCTAGTAGATGATAGAAGGGAGTCCAGTTAAGGAAACCTAAGGTATGTGCCAGCTGGTTTAGCATTCAATATGGAAATGCACTTTATATTTATTTGCACACATCAAGAATACTTTTGGAAACCAGGATTTAGAAAAATAAAAGATATTTCTTTCCTGGGGACAAAGTGACCTGCAAATGATTGGCTTCTGTACAATGTTGCAATCCCTTAATGTCAGACTCTTAGGAAAATGGGTGGGACATCTGTGTGTTTGTGTTGGAGTGAATGTGCCCATAACCCTGTGCTCCCATAAGTCTGTGTGCCCGTGATCATATGCATATGGGTGAATGTTTGTGTGCCCATGATTTTATGCATATAGGTGAATATTTGTGTGCCCATGAGCATATGCATATGGGTGAATGTTTGTGTGCCCATGAGTATATGCATACGGGTGAATGTTTGTGTGCCCATGAGTATATGCATATGGGTATATGTTTGTGTGCCCGTGATTATATGCATATGGGTGAATGTTTGTGTGCCCGTGATTATATGCATGTGGGTGAATGTTCATGAACACAAACAGCTACACTCGGAGTAGAAAACAAATGAAGCAAAAGTTTAGCATCCTCTCATGTGTGTCAACATTGTAGTTTTACATTTACTTTCTTCTAATCTATTAAACATAAGTATGGCTCCATTTTTTTAGTATTACCAGAAGCCCTCCCAATACGGCAATATTACCTTCTGTGTAATCCACTTGCCAACAGCTGTTTTCTGTTGAAATGGGACTCAAGAATTTTGAATCCAAGGCCAATGCTGCCTGCTCTGTTTACAATGGTTTGTGTTTTGTGGATACATATCAAATGCTGTAATATATTTTTATGATAGAATTGATGGTTAATACAGGGAAAAAGTATATATTGTGATTCTGTCCAATAAAGCCTCCTGTTATAAAATCTCTTGCACACTTTTGATGACCTGATGTAAA